AGAGACTCTGAGAGAGAGTGGGGACAGAGACCCAGAGAGGTGGATGCCAGAGATGGGGAGGAGACACCTTGACTGAGGCAAGGGGCAGAGGGGGATGCAAAAACCAAAGAATTGGGGGAAGGGCAGGAACTCAGAAAGGAGGGGCCAGAGATTTAGGGGAGAGAGAGGGACACAGACTTGGGGGAGGACTGACACTAAGATAAGAGTGGGACAGAAGCCCAGAGTGAGAGGGAGAGGCAATCCCATGGAGGAGGGACAGGGACCCTGAGAGAGCAGATGACAGAATTGAAGAGAGAGGAGGACCCGTGAACAGGAAAGGAGACCCTAGTGGGGGCAGTCATGAAGGGTGAGGAGTAGGAAATACTGACACACAGAGACGGGCAAGGCCACTTGTCTCCTGCCAGCCCTCTGTGATGGGGACAGCTGTGGCCTCCGTAACCTGAGTCCCCCTACCCCTCCCAGCTGTATTTATAGCCCTGGCCTAGCCCAGTCCCTGCCCCCAGATCTGAGTTCCAGGGACAGGAGGTCATGGGCACGTGTGTTGGGGGCCATGTTCCTTTCCCCCCATTCTAGGGCCTCAATACTGACATCACTCTCTCACCAGCACGTATCATTCCAGCTGGAAACACCCCGCAATCGAACCCCCAGTCCTTCCGTCCCAGGAGTCTCTCCCCTCTGATAAGTCTCTTCTGCCTCCCCCAGGTGCCCCAGGCTCCCCCAAAAACCTGCTAAAAGTCTAGCCTTTGTCTTTGCAGCTGCCAAACGTGAGCTTGTTGGTAGTTCAAAGTCAAGTCCCTTGGCCACCGTCTCCTGGCCAGGGAGAGACCCCTCACTGGTCCCCTCCCCAGCTGGGAGGAGGAGGAGCAGGAGGCAGGCAGGCGGGGACTGACCCAGAATAACTCAGGGCTGAGAGTAAATTTAGCTGGAGAGAGGGGAGGGGAAGGACCCTATTGGCTGGGGAATGGGGAGGGAGGGCCCCAGAGGGGGGTCAGGGGGCTCCGGAGACAGCCTCAGAGGGGTGTCCAGAGCCAGGCAGCAAGGACCAGAGGAAGGTGGACAGAGACCGAAAGGACAAAGGAGAGACACAGAGAAAAAAAGAGACCAACCCCAAAGGGACAAAGACCCCAACGTTTGTCCACATTGCCGCAGAGGCAGCTGGAGCCAGTGCTGCCTGTCCGTCCCCATGGGCCACCATAGGCCATGGCTGCACGCTTCTGTCCTCTGGGCTGGGGTGGCCAGCCTGCTCCTCCCCCCGGCCATGACCCAGCAGCTCAGAGGGGATGGGCTAGGCTTCAGAAACCGGAACAACAGCACTGGAGTCGCCGGGCTCTCCGAGGAGGCATCAGCAGAGCTTCGCCACCACCTCCACAGCCCTAGAGACCATCCAGATGAGAACAAGGATGTTTCCACAGAGAATGGGCATCATTTCTGGAGCCACCCAGACCGTGAAAAGGAGGATGAAGATGTCTCCAAGGAATATGGGCACCTACTCCCAGGCCACAGGTCCCAAGACCACAAAGTCGGAGATGAGGGTGTCTCAGGTGAGGAGGTCTTTGCAGAGCATGGTGGGCAGGCCCGTGGGCACAGAGGCCACGGGAGTGAAGACACGGAAGACTCAGCTGAGCACAGGCACCACCTCCCCAGCCACAGGAGCCACAGCCATCAAGACGAGGATGAGGATGAAGTTGTGTCCAGTGAGCATCACCATCATATCCTCAGGCATGGACACCGAGGCCATGATGGGGAAGATGATGAAGGAGAAGAGGAGGAGGAGGAGGAGGAGGAGGAAGAGGAGGCCTCCACTGAGTATGGACACCAGGCCCACAGGCACCGAGGCCATGGGAGTGAAGAGGATGAGGATGTCTCAGATGGACACCATCATCATGGCCCCAGCCACAGGCACCAAGGCCATGAAGAAGATGACGATGATGATGATGATGATGATGATGATGATGATGATGATGATGTCTCCATTGAATATAGACACCAGGCTCACAGGCACCAAGGCCACGGGATTGAAGAGGATGAAGATGTCTCAGATGGACACCATCATCGCGACCCCAGCCACAGGCACCGAAGCCATGAAGAAGATGACAATGATGATGATGATGTCTCCACTGAGTATGGACACCAGGCCCACAGGCACCAAGACCACAGAAAGGAAGAGGTTGAGGCTGTCTCAGGTGAACACCACCATCATGTCCCTGACCACAGGCACCAAGGCCACAGAGACGAGGAAGAAGATGAGGATGTGTCCACTGAACGTTGGCACCAGGGTCCCCAACATGTCCACCATGGCCTTGTAGATGAGGAAGAGGAAGAAGAGGAGATCACAGTCCAGTTCGGCCACTATGTTGCAAGCCACCAACCTCGAGGCCACAAGAGTGATGAAGAGGACTTCCAAGATGAGTATAAAACAGAAGTCCCTCACCATCACCACCACAGAGTCCCCAGGGAGGAAGATGAGGAGGTCTCTGCTGAGCTTGGCCACCAGGCCCCCAGCCACAGGCAAAGCCACCAAGATGAAGAAACTGGCCATGGTCAAAGAGGGTCCATCAAAGAGATGAGCCATCACCCCCCAGGACACACAGTGGTCAAGGATAGAAGCCATTTGAGGAAGGATGATTCTGAGGAGGAAAAGGAGAAGGAAGAGGACCCCGGCTCCCATGAGGAAGACGATGAAAGTTCAGAGCAGGGAGAGAAAGGCACCCATCATGGCAGCCGGGACCAGGAAGATGAGGAGGATGAGGAGGAAGGTCATGGCCTCAGCCTGAACCAGGAGGAGGAAGAAGAGGAAGACAAGGAGGAGGAGGAGGAGGAAGAAGACGAGGAGAGGAGGGAAGAGAGGGCTGAGGTTGGGGCCCCACTGAGCCCAGACCACAGCGAGGAGGAAGAGGAGGAGGAGGAGGGGCTGGAGGAAGATGAGCCCCGCTTCACCATCATCCCCAACCCACTGGACAGGAGAGAGGAGGCTGGAGGTGCCTCCAGCGAGGAGGAAAGCGGTGAGGACACAGGTAAGTGGCCTGGGCTGGTGTGGGTGGGAAGGCCTGGGTCACTGCTGCCCTCCTGTCCCCGCAGGTCCACAGGATGCTCAGGAGTATGGGAACTACCAGCCAGGGTCCCTGTGTGGCTACTGCTCCTTCTGCAATGTATGTCCCCAGCCCAGATCCACCCACCAAGGTTTCCATCTAACCAGGCTCCCCCGGTCCCCAGCGATGCACTGAATGTGAGAGCTGTCACTGTGATGAGGAGAACATGGGTGAGCACTGCGACCAGTGCCAGGTGAGACCTCACCTCACACTCAAGGCTCCACTCGCTCACTCTCTCTCCCCGTCCCCGCCTCCAGCACTGTCAGTTCTGCTATCTCTGCCCGCTGGTCTGCGAAACGGTCTGCGCTCCAGGTGAGCATGGGCGGGGCCCTGGAAAAACCTGACCCTCAAGCCTCTTTTCTCTGCTGTCCCACAGGAAGCTACGTTGACTATTTCTCCTCGTCCCTTTATCAGTAAGTGTGTAAAAGGGGAGCGTGTAAAAGCCAGCTGTCTAACTTCTGGCGTTCTCGTCTCCAGGGCCCTGGCAGACATGCTGGAAACGCCGGAACCCTGACCCAGTCGCTCGACTGCGACGCAGGTGTACCTCCCCCTGCCTTCCAACCCCTTTCCACGAGCTATATTTATTTCTCCGAATAAACGTGCTCCCCGAAACCTCATTGTCAGACGTGGGGTCTGGGAATCTC